AGAGAAACCTTCCTTTTTAAAATCCGCCGCTCTCTGCCTGGGCTGGATCGAGGCTTTTCCAGTGATAAAGATGCAGAGGGATTCCTGTGTCAGAGCCTGCTTCATTGGTTTCCAAGGCTGCCAGGGACACTGGCTGGGGAAATAGCAGCCTCTGTAGTGGCTAAGCACGACCGCAGGGGCTGTAGCTGGGCCGGTTATTCTGACTTTAGGGTCTGGTGAGGCTGTGGGATGGGGTTGGGGGGTCCTTTTTTCTGGAACAAATGCCACCTCCTCAGAGATTACCAGAAACTGCTTTGCTGTCTTCAGAGGTCCTAAAGTACCCTGGCCTCCATCCATGGACCGTCAGGGTGGGTGCACCCTCCCCTCCCCCCAGTGTCATTTCATTGCCATGCGTGCTTTTCTGGGGCAGAGGCCATAAAAACTGGCACACAGTCTGTTTTCAGGAAATTCTTACAGAATGGATTGAAACTTCCCATCAGGCACACACTTCCTCCAGCCTCTGTCCCTGGCGTTCTCTCTCAGGAGACAGCGGGGTTTGGCTCAGACTTCTGAAGTGTTTCTACTGTGACCGTGGGCCTGGGTATTCCCCCACCCCGCTGTAACCTGTGGGGTGGAAGCCATGATTCCTCCCTGCATCCCCACTCCCTGTCTGCAGGGGAGAGACTCCTTGAAGAAGGGTTATCCAGTGACCAGGGTCTTCTCCAACTCCTCCATCAGGATGCAGAGGGGGTGGGGTCAGCATTGGAGATTCTCCCCGCAGTGTGGGGATCCTCAGCCAGCCATCTGTCTCCCCTTCCCCACCAAGAGCAGTGCTGCCGGTGCCCTGCAAGAAAACCACGCATGCGCGCCCACGCATACACACACACACACACACACACGAACACACACACACACACACACACACACACACACACACACTGCTTGTCCTGGCTCCTCCTGGCTGTTCTTGCCGACTGTCTTAGTCCTTTCCGGCTGCTATAACAAAATACCATAAACTGGGTGGCTTATAAACAGCAGATACTTATTTCTCACAGTCTGGAGTCTGGAAAGTCCAAGATGAAGGTGCTGGCAGATTCACTGTGTGGTGAGGCTGCTTTCTGGTGATGGTACCCTCTCGCTGCATTCTGGCATGGTGGAAGGAATGAAGGGTCTCTCTGGGGTCTCTTTTATATGGGCACCAATCCCATTCATGAGGGCTTTAGCCTTATGACTGAATCACCTCCCGTAGGCCCCACCTCCCGATACCATCACCTTGGGGGTTAGGATTTCAACATATACATTTGAGAATGGAGAGGAGGGGACGCAAACTTTCAGCACTGACTGTCATATCCTCTCCCATTAAGAGAAACTGGAATGGAGGTAGGAGAGGGCCCAGGCATCTAAAACAGCACATTTGGTTGCTGCGTCTTGGACTCACCATTACTAGAAGGGCTGGGTGTTCTGAATGAGAACAGAGACCTTGGCGCGCCAAGCAGGGGCGGGGACCCCCTCCTATGGTGCCTGCTCTCCTCCCTACCCCCACCCGGCCCTGAGCAGTGCCCACGTGGCTCTCCAGGAGCATTTCCCAGCTTTTTTTTTTTTTTTTTAACTTTTATTAGCTCAGACTCCTGGCTGCTGCAGCCATATGGAGCTCTGCCGACGGCTGCTGCTCAAAGAGATGTGGCATTTTGTTGTTTCTAACTTTATCTTAACCAGGAGAGACACAGGAGCACAGCTGAGAGTGGGGAGTGCCCTCGTATGTGAGTGTGTTGGGGCCACCTTCAGAGCTGCCTTTATTCAACAATCGAGTTCCTGTTCCTCCAGGCACCAGTCTAGGAACTGGGGATGCAACAGGCAACCCACCAGGAGAAAACCATGGCAGCAGCTGTTTCCCTTCCTCCGGGAGGGATGGCAAGGACCCCAGAAGCCACCACCAGTACAGGTGCGCAGCGTGGCACAGAAGGGAGGCTGGCTCCCTGACCTCTGGGCATCCTTTGCTCTTGCAGGACCTGGGCATGGAGTCGACCTCGCTAGACGACGTTCTGTATCGCTACGCCAGCTTCCGGAACCTGGTGGACCCCATCACACACGACCTCATCATCAGCCTGGCACGCTACATCCACTGTCCCAAGCCGGTAGGGTGGCTGTGGTCCGAGCCAGCCAGGTCCAGGGCCCTACCACCCATGGTTGCCTCTGCAGGAAGGCGATGCACTGGGCGCCATGGAGAAGCTGTGCCGGCAGCTGACATACCACCTCAGCCCCCACTCCCAGTGGAGGCGGCACCGGGGGCTGGTGAAAAGGAAGCCACAGGCCTGGTGAGTTACACTCCCCCGGGCAGGTCTATGCCGCCTGAGCCTTGTTTGTCCTTTTTCCCTTCAGCCTCAAGGCTGTCCTGGCCGGAAGCCCCCCAGACAACACAGTGGACCTGTCGGGAATCCCACTGACCTCCCGAGACCTGGAGCGGGTGACCAGCTACCTACAGCGCTGTGGGGAGCAGGTAGACAGCGTGGAGCTGGGCTTCACAGGCCTCACGGACGACATGGTCCTGCAGCTGCTGCCAGCACTCAGCACCCTGCCCCGCCTCACCACACTGGCACTCAATGGCAACCGGTTGACCCGGGCCGTGCTGCGCGACCTCACTGACATCCTTAAGGATCCCAGCAAGTTCCCCAATGTCACGTGGATTGACCTGGGCAACAACGTGGACATCTTCTCCTTGCCCCAGCCCTTCCTGCTCAGCCTGCGCAAGCGCTCCCCAAAGCAGGGCCACCTACCCACCATCCTGGAGCTGGGTGAGGGCCCAGGCAGTGGGGAGGAGGTCCGGGAAGGGACAGTAGGCCAGGAGGACCCTGGAGGGGGCCCTGTGGCACCTGCCGAAGACCACCATGAGGGCAAGGAGACTGTAGCTGCAGCTCAGACGTGACATGGAAGTGAAGGGCCTCACCAGGGAGTCCTTGTTGGGTAGAATGGGCAAGGCAGGCAGGGGAGGGCGCTTCTCCTATCAGGTGGGTTAAGGATATTGCCAAAAATTGGCCTGGGCCACCCACCTACAGAAAGGCAAACCATATCATCTGGGGAAGGGGATTTGTGTTAAAACTTCCCGTTGGTCCTCTGCATCTGCCCCCTATCCCATTATCTGCCATTTGGTTCTTAAGTCATCCCAGGCCCCAGAGAACCCTCTCAGCTCAGCTCATGGCCTTCCCCAAAGACTTGTGGAAATGGGCACATGGCTGGAGGTACTGTAAGCCTGAGCCATTGTGAACACCAAGAGCTTTCCCCCAGAAAAAGAATACAGTAGGGCCCCTACATGTACTGCATTACATTTTTCATTTAGGGGAACAAGCTCCAACCAGAGGAATGTGTCCCCACTCAAGGAAGGTGGGAATCTTTAGCAAAATTCCTGTAACTCCTGGTTGCCCGAGACCCCAGTTCCATCTATGCTAGGGGTGGACTGAACGTGGCCTACCTCCTTATGGAGACCCAGCCCTATTTCTGAGGCCCACCTTGATTCTAGGCATCTGCCCATAGGACCAGCTATCGCTATATCCTTTGACAGAGCAGCCTACGATGCCATGTGGTAGTGCTCAGGACAGACATGGTGCCCATGCATACAGGCATAAAGTCCTGTTCAGAAATCCCCTATCCACCTTCCCTACCCACTGCTGGCTGAAAAACTACCAGACTTCTATGTGGGCTCTGATGTCCTTAGCATGCAGGGTAAGTGACAAACCTGGCTTCCTTCTTGTCACTTGCCAGTATGACTTCACTGACCTAGACAGGCCGTAAGAACTCTTTCCCCATAACTCTTAAGTAATCCACCAACACATTCCAGAAAACCGACTGCAGAAGGTGGGCTTTAAAACCTTAAAAACCTAGGACAATGAAGGAGTCCAATCCCTTGGCAGATCCAACAAGATGGCTGGGGAGAGGGAGAAACAAACTGGAGGCTCCCAAAGGAACCTAACTTAGCAAAGGTTCTCATCTTATACCCTCCCCTTACCCAAATACTGTCCTACTGAAAGGGCCCTACCAGTTAAGGGATCTCTTCTAAATAACAGGCAACCCCTAGATCCAAGTAGTTCAGTCCAGGAAGACTGGGAGCCAATCACTCTTGAACCTTGTGGGCAAACAGTATGGGGGAGGACCCTCTTGACAGGCCTTGGTAGGCAAGATTCCAACACAGGAAGACAGCAAGATGGGGCCTAGAGTATGGGGCCCTACATGCTGTTAAGGTTGTGGTTAGGAATGGTGCAATGCTGCAGGAGCTGGAACAAAGCTACACCAAGGAACAGAGCACAGAGCAGCAGGGGCCGAAATTGAGGAGGCCTTAAATGCTTTGAGCTTTTGCCTTCAGTCTAAAGCTGTAGAATAGGGGGTTAAGAGCTTAGGCTGACCACAGGGAAGTTTACAAGCTAGAGCGAATATCTGGACTGCTAATATCTGACAACAGTAGGCGAAATTTACTTTTTCTTCAAATACACATTTTCAAGAATTGACACCCAAGACCATCCTTTATTGTAGTATTAGTTCATGGTAACTGCATGAAAAAACATTTCAGGAGGAATTTACAATTTCCAGCTTAAAGAACTTTGCCCACCAACATAACCAATTTATGAAAGTCAATTCATTAAAAGGTATAGAACCTCTTGTTGGGCATGATGGCAAGGGACAAAGCTACAACTTGGCCTGTGCCTTTGGAAGCTGAGGCAGGAGGACCATCTGAGCCCAGGAGCCTGAGACCAGCCTGGGCAACATAGAGAATCCGTCTCAACAAAAAAAAAATTTTAGCCAGGTGTGCTGTGAGCTGTAGTCCCAGCTACAAGGTGGGAGGATTGCTTAGGCCTGGGTGATTGAGGATGCAATGAGCTGTGATTGTGCCACCACACTCCAGCCTGGGCAATACAGCAAGACTGTCTCAAAAAAAAAAAAAAAAACCCAAAAAAACTCAAGAATGTAATGAATGATA